GGGCCACAGCCAGGCCAGAAGGTCACCCCCTCCCATGCACATCTGTGCACCATATGCCCACACCACTCCCAGCCCCAGGGCCTGCACACCTCCCCCGACCTGCCAGCGTACAACCTTGGCACACACAGGTGGCCACACACTCCCGACATTTGTCCATCTGCATATGGAGTCACAGACACCTGCGCACGTGCCCAGTGGCACATACACACCCTCATGGATAGCAGACATATGCACACGCAGGCTGCTCCCTCAAACACCTGCCCCCACCCCAGCTCTGGGGTGCCGACGTGCCCTGGGGCCTGGGGAAGCCCTGCACATACATTAGGTCTGAGCTGCAGCCATGTGAACTGGCAGGCCCTCACACCAGACCCCACAGGCACCGGGCCATGTCTCTGTCCCGAACTGCCCTGGGGGCCATGAGACACTTTGGCTCCTCTTCTGCAAGCTGAAAGGTAGGGGCTTGGGAAGGGTCCGGGACTGGGGCCCCATTGTGGGGAGCAAGGTCAGCGGCAGGGTGTCAGTCACAGGCAGGGCAGGAAGCCTACCCCAGACGTGTACCCAGCTCTTACCTGCTGCTCCTGCCCTGTGACCTTGGTCAACGTCCTTCTCTCTCAGCCTCAGTTTCCCCACCTTGGATCCTCCTGGCACGGAAACGGTGACTCTTCTTGAGGACCCAGGTGCTTGGGGCCAGTCTCACCTCTCTGGGTCTACAGTTCTTAGTTCCGGGCTCTCCGCTCCTGGTGCGTGGATGGGGGAAGGTGAGCCAAGGGGCAGGAAGGAGGACCCCCGCAACCCACCCCCTCCCTGGTCCTGGTGGCTGCAGACTTAGGGTGAGGAGAGCCAGTGAACAGAGGGGAGCCCTAGTGGGAAAGGGGAATCGGGGCCGAAGGGGAGAAGGAGCCCCGGGCAGGTTTGGGGCGGCCGCTCAGGGGCCGGCGGCGGGAAGGGGCGGGCTGGGGGTGGGGAGCGCGGAGGGGGCGGGCGGGCGGCTGGCGGGGGAGGCGGGGAGCGCAGCCAGCGCGGCACAGAACGAGCGAGCGAGCGAGCGGAGAGGCGGCTACAGCCTGAGCGCCGGGCCGGTAGCGGCCGCGCCGGCGAGCGGACTAGCGGGCGGCGAGCAGCGCGGAGCGCGCGGGGCACCGAGGAGCGGGCGCGGCGGGCACCGCGCGAGGCAGCCGGAGCTCTCGGAAAGGCCAGAGCGGCGCCGCCCCCGCTGCCCCTGCGGGGCCCCGGCTGGGAGCCCGACGAGGGAGCGGGCGGCATGGCCCGGCGGCCCGGGGCGCGGGGGCGCTAGGCCCCCGGAGGGGCGTCCCCAGCCTCGCCGCTGCCGCCGCCGCCCTCCGCAGCCGCGCGCCCCGCCCGCTCCAGCCGCCCCCGGGGCCGCCACCGGCCCATGAGCCCCGGCCTCAAAGTTTGCGGCGGGCGGGCGGGCGCGGAGCCTCCAAGATGCCGTTCCACCCGGTGACGGCGGCGTTGATGTACCGGGGCATCTACACCGTGCCCAACCTGCTGTCGGAGCAGCGCCCGGTGGACATCCCGGAGGACGAGCTGGAGGGTGAGTGTCCGCCGGGATCCCCGCCCCGGCGGTGAAGTCCCAGCCTACTCCATTCTCTCCTCAGAGATCCGAGAGGCCTTCAAGGTGTTTGACCGTGACGGCAATGGCTTCATCTCCAAGCAGGAGCTGGGCACAGCCATGCGCTCACTGGGTTACATGCCCAACGAGGTGGAGCTGGAGGTCATCATCCAGCGGCTGGACATGGATGGTGAGCACCCCCCCGCCTCGGTTTCCCCACCTCCACTGATTGATTGGACCTGTGCCTCCACCAGGTGATGGTCAAGTGGACTTTGAGGAGTTTGTGACCCTTCTGGGACCCAAACTCTCCACCTCAGGGATCCCAGAGAAGTTCCATGGCACCGACTTTGATACTGTCTTCTGGAAGGTATCCCCTGGCTAGTTGGGACCCAGGGCTGTTCTCAGAGCACCGTGTTGTCCCCCTCCGCAAGTGCGACATGCAGAAGCTGACGGTGGATGAGCTGAAGCGGCTGCTCTACGACACCTTCTGCGAGCACCTGTCCATGAAGGACATAGAGAACATCATCATGACGGAGGAGGAGAGCCACCTGGGCACAGCCGAGGAGTGTCCCGTGGATGTGGAGAGTGAGTGGCTGGCCCTGGAACCCCACGGGTGGGTCTCCCCGGTGCTCCCGGCGGGCGGCCACAGCCTGCTCCAACCAGCAGATCCGCCAGACTTGCGTGCGCAAGAGTCTCATCTGCGCCTTCGCCATCGCCTTCATCATCAGTGTCATGCTCATTGCGGCCAACCAGGTGCTGCGCAGTGGCATGAAGTAGACGCCACCTGGATGCCCCATCCACCGCATGCGGTGCCCGTGGCCCGCCCCACACCACCGCCGCCTGCAGACCTCTCCCTTGGCCGGCTCCCTGGGCCGCCATCTGCGTGTACTTCAGGGCCTGGGTATCCAGCGAGCCCTCCCCACCCACCCACGGTCCTCACCTGGAGCTGTGGCCTGGCTGTGGAGGGCCGGGTGGTGGCTCTGAGGATGGTCCCCAGCCCCACCCTGTCCCCACCCTGGCCTGTAAGGAGCACTCACTCTTCCTACCATCCAGGGGCTCCTGGGAAATTAAGGAGGGATTTGCACAGGAACCCCCAGGACCCAGTCGCTGCTGTGGTCCCTTGGGCAGGAGCGGGCACCCTGTGCCTTGAGACAGCAGCCTATCTGGGGCCACACAGCCAACCCAGCCCTGGTCCCTGAGGTCTGCCCAGGGCACAGGGCACAGGCAGGGACAGAAAGCCTTCTCCTGGGGGAGGGTGGGAAGCCAGGGTGTCCTGGGCCTTGCTGCCTGGCATAGCCTGAGGAGGCCCCTGGTCTTCTCCTTGGGCCCCTTCCTCTGACCCTCGTTGGACCCCAACCCAGACCCCCTTTTCTCCATGTACCTGCTGGGCCAGCCCATTTCACAGGTGAGGAACCCGAGGCTCAGGGCCCCGAGACTTGGCCTCAGTTCTTCCTTCCACAGGGATTTTCAGGAAAGGCAGAAGCTCGTGGAGGATGGGCATCTGAGGTGGCCCTGCAGCCCCCCACCTTCTGGCCCTCCCACCAGAGGCCCAGCTACCAAGGCCACATTGTCCACCACCCCAGCCTAGAGCCTAGAACTGTAGTCCAGCTGAGGAAGGAGGCAGAGCTGGGGCCTGAAGGCTCTGAGCAGCCTCCAGCCAGGGGGCTCCTCCAGGGCTGAACTTTGGGAGGGCCCCTGTACTACCTCCTGGGCCAAGAAACTGGCACAGCCCCACACTGTCAGTGCCAAGAGGCTGCGCCAGGCCACTCTCTCAGCCCAGGGCCTGCCCTCCTGTCCTCCCACTTCTCTACGCCCTCAAGGTTGGAGACCCCGCTCCCATGCCCCAGCTGTGCCATCCCAAATACTTGGGCAGCAGCTCAGCATGGGCAGACATGGGGGCTGTGGATTCTTCCAGGGCGGGGATGGCAGATGGAGCCCTTGGGCTCCTTGGGCCTAGAGCCACTTCTTACCAGGCAACGGGCACAGCCACCCTGGCACACCCTCTGCCTGGCCGTGCTGAACCTCTGCTGGTCCCAAGGGAGAAGGGAGTGAGCGTGGGTCACCTGGGGAAAATCTCATCTGATTCCCTCCTTGCCCGACCTCTGCTAGGGGCTGGAGAACAGAGCTCAGAGCACCCAGTGTAGGGAAACACAGCCAGACCACTGTGGTGACAGACTTTCTTTATAAACATTTGGAAGTTTTCTCCCCCATCTTCTTAAGAAGCAGGGGGGCAGGTGGAGGAGAGTGAGGGGAGAGCTGCCCGGTGCAGACCCAGGACGAGGGCTGCACTTGGTGTGGCCGTGTCCTGAGCCTCAGTGAGGCTGGGCAGATGGTCTCGGAGCCTCCATGGGGCGTAGCAGGAACCGGGCTTGGCTTCCTATTGTGACTGATGAGAAAAGTGACCACGTGGGGGTCAGTCGGGGGCAAGGGGCTCAGCCCCACTGGACTCTGGGCTGCAGAGGCCACCCCCCAGGTGGGGGTGCCCGCAGGGATGGAGGCAGCTCCTGAACTGGTGGCCAGCCCACGGGGTACTGGAAGACAGTGGTTCTGATGGGTTCAGCCCTAGAGAGAGAGAGAGAAGCGGGGAGAATAAGAGTGCACTACAGCCCAGGCTTATGCCACCCCCAGCCCACCTGCCTCACCACCCTGGCTGTGGGGAGGGTCAGCTGCCTGCATGACTTTTCTGGAAGGCAGAGCCTCGAAAATAGGCAGACCGTTTGAGCCAGCGACCTCACCTCTAGGAACTGAGCCCAAGGAAATAGCGGGGTTGCAGGCAGACATTGAGCTGCGAGACAATGGGAATAACCTTCGTGTCCACCTGTGGGGGACTGATTCAATACATATGCACGTCCACAGCAGAGAATGCCATGCGGCCTGTGTAAGAATTAAGGCAGATTTATATGCACTGATGAGGAAAGACATACTGTGTGATAGGGAGAAAAAGCAGCTTATAAAATAATGTATATAGCATGATACTATTTTTGTTTAAAAATATATAAAATATATAAATGCATAAAAAAATCCTGGAAGACACAGCAAAATGTTAACAGTGGTCCTATCTGAGTGGTGCCAT